CATTGCAGTACTGCTTTTAATAGTGAAAGATCAGAAACAATATAGTTTGTCCATCAGGGGACAAGCTGGATAAGCAATGGAATACTCCGTAAAATAATGGGGATACTTTCTATGTACAGCTATGGAAAAGTCTCCAGAATATATTAAGTGAATAAAGCAAAGTCCAGAACACCGTGGAGTACAGTGCTGCCATTAGGTGAAACGGGAGGAAACATTAATAAACAGTATATTGCTTACATTTGCATAAAGCAGCAGTGGATCTCAAAGTTGATTGTGCATCAGAATCACCCAGAAGGCTTTTTTAGCCACATGCACTTCAAATAACATCAACTATTTTACTTATTTATTTATTTATTTATTGAGCCAGAGTCTCACTCTGTCGCCCAGGCTGGAGTGTAGTGGCACGATCTCGGCTCACTACAACCTCCTCCTCCCGGGTTCAAGCTATTCTCCTGCCTCAGCCTCCCGAGTAGTTGGGACTACAGGCGCCCGCGACCACGCCCGGCTAATTTTTTGTATTTTTAGTAGAGACGAGGTTTTACCGTGTTGCCCAGGCTGGTGTCGAATTCCTGACCTCAGGTGATCCGCCCGCCTCGGCCTCCCAAAGTGCTGGGATTACAGGCGTGAGCCGCCGTGCCCGGCATCCTTTCTTTTATTTTCGGGAGAGACGTGGAAAGTGCCCCAATTTTCTCGCCCGTAGTTGAACCTCCCAGCTTTCCTGACCCCAGCCACCACCGGCGCGAGGCTTTAGACAAAGGCCTGTAAGTGGCCTCTTTCCTTAATCACGCCAGCACAAACCCCAGGAGATTGTTTCCCAACTCCCGAGTGGCTGCTGAGTGTGAGAAGTTAATGGCGTTTGAAGGAAATCCCCAGCAGCCGAAGAGTTCGGCCAACAAAGCAAACGTCCCGTCTCCGGTCTCCTCTTCCTTTGTAGGGGAAACGAACTGAACGTCTGAAACGAAGGTGGCGCGGCCTGGACAAACCTGACCCTTCGACATCCCCCGCCCCTGCGCCCGCCCTCGCTAAGCGGGGAGGAGCGACCGCTACAATGGATCCTCCCGCAGGCTTTGTGCGCGCTGGGAATCCAGCTGTCGCCGCCCCGCAGAGCCCCCTGTCCCCGGAGGGCGCTCATTTCCGGGCCGCCCACCACCCGCGTAGCACCGGCAGCCGCTGTCCCGGCAGTCTCCAGCCGTCCCGCCCGCTTGTGGCCAACTGGCTCCAGTCACTCCCCGAAATGCCAGTCGACTTCACTGGGTACTGGAAGATGTTGGTCAACGAGAATTTCGAGGAGTACCTGCGCGCCCTCGGTAAGCGCTGCCCGCTGCGCCCTGGGCGCCCCCTCTCTCTCTCCCCGTTCAACCCCCACCGCAGACGTCAATGTGGCCTTGCGCAAAATCGCCAACTTGCTGAAGCCAGACAAAGAGATCGTGCAGGACGGTGACCATATGATCATCCGCACGCTGAGCACTTTTAGGAACTACATCATGGACTTCCAGGTTGGGAAGGAGTTTGAGGAGGATCTGACAGGCATAGATGACCGCAAGTGCATGGTGAGGATTCGCGTCCACCTGGTGTCTCCTGCGCCTTATTAATTTAGTTTTAATCTGCTTTTAGAGTGAAACTGGCTTTTCCTCTTGAATGTGCTGACTTTTGATTCCAGCCCCCCAGGAATGGATCAGAGAAGAGGAGCCGCTACCCACCCACTCATCAGCCTGGCCTCAGGGGCAGCTCATGGACTTTTTAGCCAGAGAGAACCGGGTTCAAGTTATGGCTCAAGCCCTAACCCCTTGGTGATGGGCTGGTTACTTATAGAAGCCTAATTTTTATCAGCTCTAAAGCTTGAAGATTTAGTGAAACATTGTGGAAAGCTCCCAGCACAGTACCTGGCACCTGGCAGGTTCTCTGTCATCTCCCCTACTTTTCCCTCCTGATCACTTATTTAACACAAGCACCAGATGCTGAAAACCCTCTAATTGTCCCAGGAACACACATACCCTCAAAGGGAGAAGCACACTTTCAAATCAAACTCCAGGATTTGCATCTTTTAGCAATTTCCATTATGCGGAGAAAGTATCTACTCACTGTCTGGTTTTGAAATTTTACCCCAAATCGAAAGAGCATGGGTTTTGGTGTCAGACCTGGGTCGGTCCTGGCTCTGGCCTTTGCAGGCAGTATCACCACGGGCAAGGCTTCACCTCTCATAACCTGGCTGTGGAACCACAGAAACAACAGAATTCAGTCCCAGCCCTCCAGAGGTGGATCCGTAAACAGAGGGACTACTAGGGCTGGGTGGAGGGCTGTGAGTGATCCAACATCCCCTGCTCTTGAGAGTGGTGTTTTAGCATGGGAGTGTTAATGAATGTCACAAGTTTCTTGATACCAAATAGAGTTCCTACCATTTGCAGGTCATACCGGTCACTGCCAAGAGATGGCTTATTTAGTGGGAATTGTCTGGCACTCCTAGTATAAGTCACCTAAGTGGGGCAAGTGGGCCTTGAAACATCCCTGGGAGACACTCACTCAGGCTGCCTGTGGGAGCTGGGCTTTTTGTGTCACTCTCCCATGCAGCAGTGACGGCTGGGGTTTCTAAGTGGTCAGAGGAGCTGGAAAATGGCTTCTGAAGTAACAGTCCCTTGTCATAGTGGTACAAAGATGTCTTCATTCATCTGTTGGCACATGTCTCTGGGTAAACTGCCGGCAAGGCCAAAGTGATGGGGGTTATTATTAGTTTTTAATAGAAAAGTTAGACTGGCTTCACTTTCCAACCAGCTTCCCTAGTTCCAGCCCATTTGCAGACTTTTGGGTGGTCTGTGGGATGAAAATTTCTTGTGAGGAGGTGAGCTGAAGATGGCCATCCCTCCTGGTTGCTCTTGGATTGTCTGGGCTTCATTTCTAAGGCGGTCCCAGAGCCCATGTGGGGGTTGGGGGAAGCAGCATTGTCTAGCCCCTTTGGTTTGTACCCATGTTCACCCCACCCCCACAGCCACCTGCCTTTTCTGTGGGACTTGAAAAGCATCAGGAATATCTTCCTACCTGAAATTCTTCCATTAGACCCTGATTAATTGGATTAATCTAGGAAACCAGATTAAATGACCATTTAACGACCCTTTCAGATCTGGCTGAATCCTTGTCCCCGAA